GTCTCCCTACTTTGCCAAAAGAAGGTATTATAAATCTTTAAAATTTTGCATTTTGATAGTTAAAAAATAATATTTCACTTAAATATGTATTCTCTGACTACCGAGGTTGAGGAAGTTTCGAGTTTATTAATAATTTATGAGTTACACATATGTAATTCAGATAACACATAATATAGAAACATGAATATATTGTGCATGTATGTGTGCCTATACAAATATATATATATATAAATAATATATATATAAAAATATATATGTAAATATATATATATATATATATATATATATATATATATATATATATATATATATTTGTCCCTGGTGAAATGTTTGTATTTAATCTGAGAAGTAGCTATTGTTGGCAAAAAAGCCCAGGGAAGAAGTATTTATCTGTTATGCTCAACCTGCCAGATCACTAGCTCTGAAGGGACCTTTAATGACCTAAAATACAATGTAATTGTTAATAACAGAACATGGGAGACAGAATCAGGATCTATCTATGAAATCGGACATGACCCATTTATTAAGGCAGATGACCAAGAAGTTATTATCTAGTAAGAAAGACTTTTTTGGTTCTAGAAACATGGTTTATTGCACAAAAAACAATGACATTTTATTAGGTTCCCCCAGTGGCAAAAGTTGCATACAAACAGCACACAAATACCTCCTGTCATTTTAAATTTGACATCTCTGAATTATGGAGGAATCATTCACTCAGCTTAATTTGGGGCTCATGACTTTAGTCTTCTAGATTGCAGTGTGTTATCAGGACTATTATAAGCATTCTTTATCTGTGCTGTCCAAAAAAGCAGCCATTAGGTAGATGCAGCTCTTTACATTTTTATTAAAATTATTTAAAATTAAAAATTCAATTGCTCTGACACACAAACCATAATGCAAGTGTTCAATAGCTACATTTGGCTACTGGCTGCCTTATTGGCTAGCACAGATAGAATATTTCCATTGTTGCAGAAAGTTCTATTGGATGGTGCTGTTTTAAAAGCAAGGATAAGCAGAAAGGGACATGGATTTTAGTTGATGGATGACTCACTCACTACATTCAACTGAACTGAATCTGCTCTATACCAGCAAAGGGACAAATTCAGAAAATAAATTGAAGATGGCCATGCTGTAACTTCTAAACATGGTTTGCTTCTCAGATTTACCTAAACTAAGAAAGGTTTGTGTTAATCTCTCTGTTTTAGCTTATTAAGAAGTGACATATTGTTATATTTTCACCATAGGTTTGCTTTAAGAAATAGTGCTCCCTTCAGAATGGAAGAATTTATCTGCCTCTTATTTGATGTGGATCAGAGCTAAGATGGCTGACTAAATAAACATGGGGGACTGGAATCTCCTTGGAGATACTCTGGAGGAAGTTCACATCCACTCCACCATGATTGGAAAGATCTGGCTCACCATCCTGTTCATATTTCGAATGCTTGTTCTGGGTGTAGCAGCTGAAGATGTCTGGAATGATGAGCAGTCTGGCTTCATCTGCAATACAGAACAACCAGGCTGCAGAAATGTATGCTACGACCAGGCCTTTCCTATCTCCCTCATTAGATACTGGGTTCTGCAGGTGATATTTGTGTCTTCACCATCCCTGGTCTACATGGGCCATGCATTGTACCGACTGAGAGTTCTTGAGGAAGAGAGGCAAAGGATGAAAGCTCAGTTAAGAGTAGAACTGGAGGAGGTAGAGTTTGAAATGCCTAGGGATCGGAGGAGATTGGAGCAAGAGCTTTGTCAGCTGGAGAAAAGGAAACTAAATAAAGCTCCACTCAGAGGAACCTTGCTTTGCACTTATGTGATACACATTTTCACTCGCTCTGTGGTTGAAGTTGGATTCATGATTGGACAGTACCTTTTATATGGATTTCACTTAGAGCCGCTATTTAAGTGCCATGGCCACCCGTGTCCAAATATAATCGACTGTTTTGTCTCAAGACCAACAGAAAAGACAATATTCCTATTATTTATGCAATCTATAGCCACTATTTCACTTTTCTTAAACATTCTTGAAATTTTCCACCTAGGTTTTAAAAAGATTAAAAGAGGGCTTTGGGGAAAATACAAGTTGAAGAAGGAACATAATGAATTCCATGCAAACAAGGCAAAACAAAATGTAGCCAAATACCAGAGCACATCTGCAAATTCACTGAAGCGACTCCCTTCTGCCCCTGATTATAATCTGTTAGTGGAAAAGCAAACACACACTGCAGTGTACCCTAGTTTAAATTCATCTTCTGTATTCCAGCCAAATCCTGACAATCATAGTGTAAATGATGAGAAATGCATTTTGGATGAACAGGAAACTGTACTTTCTAATGAGATTTCCACACTTAGTACTAGTTGTAGTCATTTTCAACACATCAGTTCAAACAATAACAAAGACACTCATAAAATATTTGGAAAAGAACTTAATGGTAACCAGTTAATGGAAAAAAGAGAAACTGAAGGCAAAGACAGCAAAAGGAACTACTACTCTAGAGGTCACCGTTCTATTCCAGGTGTTGCTATAGATGGAGAGAACAACATGAGGCAGTCACCCCAAACAGTTTTCTCCTTGCCAGCTAACTGCGATTGGAAACCGCGGTGGCTTAGAGCTACATGGGGTTCCTCTACAGAACATGAAAACCGGGGGTCACCTCCTAAAGGTAACCTCAAGGGCCAGTTCAGAAAGGGCACAGTCAGAACCCTTCCTCCTTCACAAGGAGATTCTCAATCACTTGACATTCCAAACACTGCTGATTCTTTGGGAGGGCTGTCCTTTGAGCCAGGGTTGGTCAGAACCTGTAATAATCCTGTTTGTCCTCCAAATCACGTAGTGTCCCTAACGAACAATCTCATTGGTAGGCGGGTTCCCACAGATCTTCAGATCTAAACAGCGGTTGGCTTTTAGACATTATATATATTATCAGAGAAGTAGCCTAGTGGTCGTGGGGCACAGAAAAAATAGATAGGGGCAGCTCTAAAGACCAGCTGTTAAGACAGACAACTGCAAACTCATTTAAGCAAGAGAAAAACAGCTCTAATTCGAGATTGTGAAGCAACACTTCTAAATTCAAAGACATAGAGTTGTCAAATCAGGATTTTTTTTTTTTTAAATGATATCCTTTCGAATGTAACTGATTTTGGGAAAATCACATGTTCAGAATTGAGGCTAAATGGTTTGATCAGGTTTTCTCTTTGAAGAGACCACAGCCTTAGGAAATGGTTCTTGATCTATACAATTCCACCTTGGACACTGGGTTAATTCTGTTTGCCCCTGGAACACAATCACGTAAGTTTCCTTCTAGACTGGCATCCTGATGTGTCTTGAGTATAATCACATGTTGCTACCTAGTAAATAAAATCTTAAGAAGATCCGTGGCTTTCCTTCACCAGTTCATAGCATC